TCTCCAAACTACACACTTTTCCTTTGCTACTTCAGCCTGACACCTAAGACATGACTAAGACAGAATGCGAGGTTGATTTTCTGGAGACAATCGCCACCCCCTTCCTCGCCCTCTCTCCTTTCTGTCTCTTCCTGGTTTCCCCACCTCTCCCCTGTTCTTGCGTTCTCGTGTTTCTCACGCCCTGTGTCATGGCCTCCTCCGTCTTCTCCTCCTACTCTGTCTCTGTCTCCTGCCGGGGCCCGGGGTGCCCGACCGCAGCCTTGGGCCACCCTGAGTCCCTGCAGGCGGCCCTGAGGCCGGGGTGGCTTCCGCATGGGGTCTCTGCCCAAGGCCGTTCTCTGCTAAGGAAGGAGCGTGGCCGCCCGGGGAGCCCGGAGGGCTCTAGACCCACGGCGACCGGACCTGGTGGGCGGACCCCGCCTCCGCGTCCCCGGCGGGACAAGCATGGGGCCCCCACGGCCTCCGCGCCCCCGGCGGGACGGATGCCCCGGGCCACCGCGGGCAGCGCGCGCCCCCCACCCACTTTCCGGCCTCGCTGGATTCCCGGGACCCCCTCACAGACGAAGCCTGTCTCGGGGGCGGCTTTGGGAGGAACCGCACCGGAGGTTCCCCTCTCGCTGCCTCTCAGTCTGGGTTTCTGTGGAGCGCGTCTCCCTGTCCCTGTCCCTGATCTCTCCCTGTCCCTGTCCCTGATCTCTCCATGTCCTGCCCCTCCGTTTCCCCTCCGGCCAGCTCCTCAGCTTGTCTCTGACCGCTTCCCTCCCCAGATCCCGGGAATCCGAGGGTCCCTCAAAGACCGGCGTGCTGCGGCCTGCTCTGAGGGCGCCCGGGCCCCTGGGTCCCTCCTCTGAGGACCGACGCTCAGGCAGCGCCGCTTCTTCCTCCCGCAGGAGGCGCTGTAGGACTGAGCGGCAGCCGCGGCCGGGCGCCGGGTCCCAGCATGCACCGCGCCCGGCCGGCGCTGCGTTTGGGGGCCACCCGGGCTGTGCGTGGGAGTCGGGTTGGGGCGGAGCGGAGGGGAGTCAGTGCGCAGCAGGGCAGGTTCCTGCGGAGCCGCCGGAGACGGTCGGGTTTGCCAGGGCCGGGCGGGACCGCGGGGACCATGGCGGAGCCGCCTCGGGTAAGCGGGCTAGCCTGTTTGGACGCCCGGTTTGAATGCATATGTCTTATGTCTACAATTTCAGCTACCTCTGACTTTTGAGGATGTTGCTATTTATTTCTCCGAGCAAGAATGGCAGGATCTAGAGGCATGGCAGAAGGAACTTTACAAGCATGTGATGAGAAGCAATTATGAGACTCTCGTCTCTCTAGGTAAGACCTGTTCACCTTTGTGGGTAGGTCATGCCAAACTACCCTGTCTGACTTCTCTGTGCAGATGATGGACTTCCAAAACCAGAACTAATATCCTGGATTGAACACGGGGGAGAGCCCTTCAGGAAATGGAGAGAATCACAGAAATCAGGAAACATAATTTGCTCCTCTGTTGATATGCATTTTGATCCAGGTTTTGAGGAACAGCTGTTTTGGGGTGAGTATTAAGAAATCAGGGCCCCGACCTTGAATACCGACTGAATTTTTGTTTTCAATTGCAGGAAGCCAGCAGGCTATGAATTCAGGAAAAACTAAAAGCCATTTCCAATTAGATCCTGAAAGCCAGTGTTCCTTTGGATCCTTTGTTTCCTTCAGGCCTGACCAAGGCATCACCCTCGGGAGCCCACAGAGACACGACGCCAGGGCTCCTCCACCACTAGCCTGCGGCCCCAGTGAATCTACCCTAAAAGAAGGAATCCCAGGTCCCAGAAATCTGGATCTTCCTGGTTTGTGGGACGTCCCCGCCTGGGAGAGCACCCAGCACCCTTGGCCTGTCTGCGGGGAAAGCTGTTGGGAGAACAACCATTTAGTAATGCACCAGAGAGGCCACTCAAAGGACCGGACACGTAGGGCCTGGGAGAAATTCAACAAGAGGGCGGAGACGCAGATGCCGTGGAGCAGCCCTCGGGTACAGAGGCACTTCCGGTGTGGCGTGTGCGGTAAGAGCTTCCGCCGGAAGCTGTGTCTGCTGCGCCATCTGGCGGCCCACACGGGGAGGGGCCCCTTCCGGAACGCTGACGGTGAAATGTGCTTCCGACACGAGCTGACCCATCCCAGCCACCGCCTCCCGCAGCAGGGGGAGAAGCCTGCCCAGTGCACCCCATGCGGCAAGCGCTCCCTCCCAGTGGACAGCACGCAGGCTCGCCGGTGCCAGCACAGCCGGGAGGGGCCGGCCTCTTGGAGAGAAGGCCGCGGGGCCTCCAGCAGTGTGCACTCGGGACAGAAACCAGGCTCGCGCCTGCCCCAGGAGGGGAACAGCCACCAGGAAGGGGACACGGAGGCGCTGCAGCATGGCGCAGAGGGGCCCTGCTCCTGCTCGGAGTGTGGCGAGCGCTCCCCTATGAGCGCCAGGCTCGCCAGCCCCTGCAGGGCGCATACTGGAGAAAAGCCCTTCCAGTGTGCGCATTGCACCAAGCGCTTCCGCCTGCGCCGCCTGCTGCAGGTCCACCAGCACGCGCACGGTGGGGAGAGACCGTTCTCCTGCAGGAAGTGTGGCAAGGGCTTCGCCAAGCAGTGTAAACTCACGGAGCACATTCGAGTCCACAGCGGAGAGAAGCCTTTCCGGTGTGCCAAGTGTGGCAGGAACTTCCGTCAGAGGGGACAGCTGCTGCGGCACCAGCGGCTGCACACGGACGAGAAGCCCTTTCAGTGCCCAGAGTGTGGGCTGAGCTTCCGCCTGGAGAGCATGCTGAGAGCCCACCGGCTCCGGCACGGTGGGGAGAGGCCGTTCTCCTGTAGCGAGTGTGGCAGAGGCTTCACCCACCAGTGCAAGCTCCGTGAGCACCTGAGAGTGCACAGCGGGGAGAGGCCCTTCCAGTGCCTGAAGTGCGACAAGCGCTTCCGCCTGAAGGGCATCCTGAAGGCCCACCAGCACACGCACAGCAAGGAGAGGCCGTTCTCGTGCGGGGAGTGTGGCAAGGGCTTCACCAGACAATCCAAGCTCACGGAGCACTTGCGCGTGCACAGCGGGGAGAGACCCTTCCAGTGCCCAGAGTGCAACAGGAGCTTCCGCCTGAAGGGGCAGCTGCTCAGCCATCAGCGCCTGCACACGGGAGAGAGGCCCTTCCAGTGTCCGGAGTGCGACAAGCGCTATCGCGTGAAGGCCGACATGAAGGCCCACCAGCTGCTGCACAGCGGGGAGATGCCTTTCTCCTGTGAGTGCGGCAAGGGCTTTGTGAAACACTCAAAGCTCATCGAGCACATCAGAACGCACACGGGAGAGAAGCCTTTTCAGTGTCCCAAGTGTGACAAGAGTTTCCGCCTGAAGGCGCAGCTGCTCAGCCATCAGGGCCTGCACACAGGGGAGAGGCCTTTTCACTGCCCTGAGTGTGACAAGAACTTCCGGGAAAGGGGACACATGCTGAGGCACCAGCGCATCCACAGGCCCGAGAGGCCCTTTGCCTGTGGCGATTGTGGGAAGGGCTTCATTTACAAGTCTAAGCTTGCGGAGCACATCAGAGTACACACAAAATCCTGTCCTGCTCCAAATGAACTGGACATTAAGAAAAGGCTCAGCCAACTGTTTGCAATGATAGAGGCCGATTGGAGTTGAGGCAGAGTGGGACATCCAAAGCGTTGAGCAGGATTGGTATTGCCCAGGAATCCACAGCAACAGTAGCCAGACCCGCTGGTAGACGGGTTTTAGGAGCAGGTATCCTTCTTTGAGCAAGAGTGTCATGCAAGTTAGGAATATGAAGAACCACAAAGGATTTTCTCTTCAGAAGCATCACCAATTATATTTCTTTCTTTTTTTTTTTTTTTTCCAAGATGGAGTTTTGCTCTGTCACCCAGGCTGGAGTGCAGTGGCGTGATCCCAGCTATATTGGAAAAGACAGCATTATAAAACAAGGACATAATTTTATGAAAAAGGAGGCATCTGCAAACGAAAACAATTTCTACGAGGTTATATGTGATTGTTAACATTTTTAAGAAAAGGTGCACACAGAAATCCAGATAAGATGTGATTACCTTTGTGCATTTGTATAAAAATATATGTGTGTAATTATAAGGAAGTTCTGACATTTTAAAAAGTAATTGTTATAAAAGTAAATTTAGGCCAGGCACAGTGGTTCATGCCTGTAATCCCAGCACTTGGGAGGCCGTGGCAGGAGGATCACGAGCCAAGGAGTTTGAGACCAGCTTGGGCAACATGGCAAAACCCTGTCTCTACTAAAAATACAAAAATTAGCCAGGCATGGTGGTACACACCAGTAGTCCCAGCTACTCCTGAAGCTGAGGTGGGAGGATCGCCTGAGCCCAGGGAGGTCAAGGCTGCAGTGAGCAATGATGGTGCCACTGCACTCCAGTATGGATGACATAGTATGACACTGTCTCAAAAAAAAAAAAAAAAAAATTTGGGCCAGGGG